AATGTCACAGAATTGTATGCTTGACTATGGTCAAAATGGTAAAGATGAAACAAGAGTAAGAAGACATCCACTGCATTGTATTTTACACCCTTGGAAAATGAATATCAGAAAAAGAACTTGACAACCTCAAACAATTTTGAGTGACTGATTCCTAGTGTGGTGAAAAACCCCTTCCGGCTCTAGCTTTATCAAATAGACCTGCTTTCTGTTTCTGTAATGTTCCATGCTGTCTCTTACCTTCAAGCATTTGTTCAGAGGTTCTAGAACACTTCTTCAGCCTTTTTCTTGATTCAATCCTACTTTTTATGATTCAGCTTCAATCATGCCCTCAAAAAGACTTTTCTGACCCCAAATCTAGACTGGATACCCCTCCTAGGTATTCCTCCATCACCCAGTGTTTCCTACCTCATATCACAGCAGTTACCATACTCTATTATACTCTCTTTACTTTCTTATGTCCTCCTCCAACCTTCACGCTTGAGACCAGGGCCTGTGTTTATCATGTTCACCATTTCTAGCTCCAGCTGCAATCATGCAAAGTGGGAGGCACATGTACCCAATTAAGTGTCTGATGATTCAATAATTTAAAGGCAGATTTTGAAGGTAAATGCAAAGCCATCAACCATAAACGTTCAAAATATATAACCTTAGAAGAAAACGTAGCTAACGTTTCTTAATTGATCTTACTGCTTCTGATTATACAATAAGAGATGGAAGATGTTTGGAGCAAGGGCAGTGGTGGCATTGATTAATGCCTTGAGCAGTCAATAATACTTTCCTAGCAACTATTATCAAGATCATGTTCATTTATACCATTCTTATTAATCCTGATAAAAAGATTCCTGTTTTGAAAGATCTAATTCTAGGGTATCTTAGAGCTGTAAGATTCTTTAAAGCGCCTTGAAAGTCAACAAAGGCAAACAAACAAGAAGTAACTTAGGTTTTCCTGAGCAGGTGCAGAAATTATTTAGGCCTCTGAGCGTCGCTGTTGACCACCTAAGGAGTAAAAGGCAGCGAGACATCCAATCCAGCAATACGGCTCCCACAGCACAAGGGGGTGGAGGTTTGGCCCTAAAGCTTCAGGACACCAAAGAAATTCAGTCGAACAGCCCACCAGTTCTCTCCATAGGGACCTGGGTCCCGTGAATGCTGGTTATCTCACACCCTGAGGAATAAAGATTGGAATCCGCACTGGATGCTGGAAGTTGACTCGGAGAAAATTGCGACAGGAGGGAAATGGCGGCTCTGCAAAAGTTGCCACACTGCAGAAAGCTGGTCCTGCTGTGCTTCCTTTTGGCGACCCTGTGGGAGGCCAGGGCCGGGCAGATTCGCTATTCTGTGCGGGAAGAGATCGACAGAGGCTCCTTCGTAGGCAACATCGCCAAGGACTTGGGTTTGGAGCCCCTGGCACTGGCAGAGCAGGGAGTCCGCATCGTCTCCAGAGGTAGGTCCCAGCTCTTTGCTCTGAACCCGCGAAGCGGCAGCTTGGTCACTGCGAACAGGATAGACCGGGAGGAGCTCTGCGCTCAGAGCGCACCCTGTCTGTTGAATTTTAACATTCTGCTGGAGGATAAATTGACTATTTATTCAGTAGAGGTGGAAATAACAGATATTAACGATAATGCCCCTCGCTTTGGAGTAGAGGAACTGGAGCTAAAAATCAGTGAAACCACTACGCCAGGATTCCGGATTCCTCTTAAGAATGCGCATGATGCAGACGTAGGTGAGAACGCCCTTCAGAAGTACGCACTCAACCCAAATGACCACTTCTCCCTGGACGTGCGAAGGGGAGCTGATGGGAACAAGTACCCAGAACTGGTGCTGGAGCGCTCTCTGGACCGCGAGGAAGAGGCTGTTCACCACCTCGTTCTCGTGGCTTCTGATGGGGGTGACCCAGTGCTATCTGGCACCTCCCGCATCTGCGTGAAGGTCCTGGATGCGAACGACAATGCGCCTGTTTTTACACAGCCCGAGTACCGCATAAGCATTCCGGAGAATACGCTCGTGGGCACCCGGATACTCACGGTGACCGCCACTGACGCAGATGAGGGCTACTACGCTCAAGTGGTATATTTTCTAGAGAAAAGCCCTGGAGAAACCTCAGAGGTATTTGAGCTTAAGTCAACATCTGGAGAACTGACAATCATAAAAGATCTAGATTATGAGGATGCTACATTCCATGAAATTGATATTGAAGCTCAGGATGGTCCGGGCCTTCTAACCAGAGCGAAGGTTATCGTCACGGTTCTGGATGTGAATGACAATGCCCCAGAATTTTACATGACATCTGCTACTAGCTCAGTTTCTGAAGACTCTCTTCCAGGAACCATAATTGGGCTTTTTAATGTACATGATAGAGACTCTGGGCAGAACGCATTCACCACCTGTTCACTCCCCGAGGATCTTCCTTTTAAGTTAGAAAAGTCAGTAGACAATTACTACCGACTGGTTACAACCAGAGCCCTTGACAGGGAACAGTTTTCCTTTTACAACATCACTCTAACCGCTAAAGATGGAGGGAACCCCTCCCTGTCCACGGATGCTCACATTTTGCTCCAGGTGGCAGACATCAACGACAACGCACCCGCCTTCTCCCGCACATCCTACTCCACCTACATTCCCGAAAACAACCCCAGAGGAGCCTCTGTCTTCTCAGTGACGGCCCATGACCCCGACAGCAACGACAATGCTCATGTAACTTACTCTTTCGCGGAGGACACTGTTCAGGGGGCACCCTTATCCTCTTACATCTCTATCAACTCCGACACTGGAGTACTCTATGCACTGCGCTCCTTTGATTATGAGCAGTTGCGAGACTTGCAAGTGTGGGTGATAGCGCGGGACAGCGGGAACCCTCCACTCAGTAGCAATGTATCATTAAGCCTGTTCGTGCTGGACCAGAACGACAACGCGCCCGAGATCCTGTACCCTGCCTTCCCCACAGACGGTTCCACTGGCGTGGAGCTGGCGCCCCGCTCCGCAGAGCCCGGCTACCTGGTGACCAAGGTGGTGGCGGTGGACAGAGACTCGGGCCAGAACGCCTGGCTGTCTTACCACCTGCTCAAGGCCAGCGAGCCGGGACTCTTCTCGGTGGGTCTGCACACGGGCGAGGTGCGCACGGCGCGAGCCCTGCTGGACAGAGACGCGCTCAAGCAGAGCCTCGTGGTGGCCATCCAGGACCACGGCCAGCCCCCTCTCTCCGCCACTGTCACGCTCACCGTGGCCGTGGCCGACAGGATCCCCGACATCCTGGCCGACCTGGGCAGCCTCGAGCCCTCCGCCATACCCAACGATTCGGACCTCACTCTGTACCTGGTGGTGGCGGTGGCCGCGGTCTCCTGCGTCTTCCTGGCCTTCGTCATCGTGTTGCTGGCGCACAGGCTGCGGCGCTGGCACAAGTCACGCCTGCTGCAGGCTTCAGGAGGCAGCTTGACAGGCATGCAGAGCTCGCACTTTGTGGGCGTGGACGGGGTTCGGGCTTTCCTGCAGACCTATTCCCACGAGGTCTCCCTCACTGCGGACTCGCGGAAGAGCCACCTGATTTTCCCCCAGCCCAACTATGCGGACACGCTCATCAGCCAGGAGAGCTGTGAGAAAAAGGATTTTTTATCAGCGCCTCAATCTCTACTCGAAGAAGAAAGAGAAGAAACGTTTTCTCAGGTAATCTATCTTTTCACAACATACGTACTAGCACTCAGCCCCTTTCCCTCTGTTTTCTCCACAGCAAGCCCCGCCCAACACGGACTGGCGTTTCTCTCAGGCCCAGAGACCCGGCACCAGCGGGTAGGTGACTGATTCTCCAGCCCACCCTCTTCAGTCTGTGCTCACCATCCTACTCTCTCCCCAGCTCCCAAAATGGCGATGACACCGGCACCTGGCCCAACAACCAGTTTGACACAGAGATGCTGCAAGCCATGATCTTGGCGTCCGCCAGTGGTAAGTGGTGTCAGTGTGTGTATGGAAGAGTGAGCTCCCACCTGATCTTCCTCTGTCTCTGCAGAAGCTGCTGATGGGAGCTCCACCCTGGGAGGGGGTGCCGGCACCATGGGATTGAGCGCCCGCTACGGACCCCAGTTCACCCTGCAGCACGTGCCCGACTACCGCCAGAATGTCTACATCCCAGGCAGCAATGCCACACTGACCAACGCAGCTGGCAAGCGGGATGGCAAGGCCCCAGCAGGTGGCAATGGCAACAAGAAGAAGTCGGGCAAGAAGGAGAAGAAGTAACATGGAGGCCAGGCCAAGAGCCACAGGGCGGCCTCTCCCCAACCAGCCCAGCTTCTCCTTACCTGCACCCAGGCCTCAGAGTTTCAGGGCTAACCCCCAGAATACTGGTAGGGGCCAAGGCCATGCTCCCCTTGGGAAACAGAAACAAGTGCCCAGTCAGCACCTACCCCTTCCCCCCCAGGGGGTTGAATATGCAAAAGCAGTTCCGCTGGGAACCCCCATCCAATCAACTGCTGTACCCATGGGGGTAGTGGGGTTACTGTAGACACCAAGAACCATTTGCCACACCCCGTTTAGTTACAGCTGAACTCCTCCATCTTCCAAATCAATCAGGCCCATCCATCCCATGCCTCCCTCCTCCCCACCCCACTCCAACAGTTCCTCTTTCCCGAGTAAGGTGGTTGGGGTGTTGAAGTACCAAGTAACCTACAAGCCTCCTAGTTCTGAAAAGTTGGAAGGGCATCATGACCTCTTGGCCTCTCCTTTGATTCTCAATCTTCCCCCAAAGCATGGTTTGGTGCCAGCCCCTTCACCTCCTTCCAGAGCCCAAGATCAATGCTCAAGTTTTGGAGGACATGATCACCATCCCCATGGTACTGATGCTTGCTGGATTTAGGGAGGGCATTTTGCTACCAAGCCTCTTCCCAACGCCCTGGGGACCAGTCTTCTGTTTTGTTTTTCATTGTTTGACGTTTCCACTGCATGCCTTGACTTCCCCCACCTCCTCCTCAAACAAGAGACTCCACTGCATGTTCCAAGACAGTATGGGGTGGTAAGATAAGGAAGGGAAGTGTGTGGATGTGGATGGTGGGGGCATGGACAAAGCTTGACACATCAAGTTATCAAGGCCTTGGAGGAGGCTCTGTATGTCCTCAGGGGACTGACAACATCCTCCAGATTCCAGCCATAAACCAATAACTAGGCTGGACCCTTCCCACTACATAATAGGGCTCAGCCCAGGCAGCCAGCTTTGGGCTGAGCTAACAGGACCAATGGATTAAACTGGCATTTCAGTCCAAGGAAGCTCGAAGCAGGTTTAGGACCAGGTCCCCTTGAGAGGTCAGAGGGGCCTCTGTGGGTGCTGGGTACTCCAGAGGTGCCACTGGTGGAAGGGTCAGCGGAGCCCCAGCAGGAAGGGTGGGCCAGCCAGGCCATTCTTAGTCCCTGGGTTGGGGAGGCAGGGAGCTAGGGCAGGGACCAAATGAACAGAAAGTCTCAGCCCAGGATGGGGCTTCTTCAACAGGGCCCCTGCCCTCCTGAAGCCTCAGTCCTTCACCTTGCCAGGTGCCGTTTCTCTTCCGTGAAGGCCACTGCCCAGGTCCCCAGTGCGCCCCCTAGTGGCCATAGCCTGGTTAAAGTTCCCCAGTGCCTCCTTGTGCATAGACCTTCTTCTCCCACCCCCTTCTGCCCCTGGGTCCCCGGCCATCCAGCGGGGCTGCCAGAGAACCCCAGACCTGCCCTTACAGTAGTGTAGCGCCCCCTCCCTCTTTCGGCTGGTGTAGAATAGCCAGTAGTGTAGTGCGGTGTGCTTTTACGTGATGGCGGGTGGGCAGCGGGCGGCGGGCTCCGCGCAGCCGTCTGTCCTTGATCTGCCCGCGGCGGCCCGTGTTGTGTTTTGTGCTGTGTCCACGCGCTAAGGCGACCCCCTCCCCCGTACTGACTTCTCCTATAAGCGCTTCTCTTCGCATAGTCACGTAGCTCCCACCCCACCCTCTTCCTGTGTCTCACGCAAGTTTTATACTCTAATATTTATATGGCTTTTTTTCTTCGACAAAAAAATAATAAAACGTTTCTTCTGAAAAGCTGAACGTTTCTGTATAAGCGATGGAAGCTC